CGTAAATGATACATGGGGCATCTGGGTGGAGAAACTGGGGCACAGGCCAGGAGGCTGACTGTGCTAGGTTGAACGTCAAGGGTGAATCACGGATAGGATTCTGCCACACCACCAGGACCCTGACTTTTGAGATCACATATTCTGACCTTTCCAGTAAATAGACGGTCATTCTGCGAAGGGCATGGAATGTTTCTTGAATTCTCCTACAGTCACATAATCACAGGCCCATCTCTGGGAGGGAGGGAGGAGAGGCAGCAAGGGCGGAGGCAGGGTCTTGGAGGTTTCAGTAGCCGGCTAGTTCTTCTAAGGCCACAGTCTTCAAATGAGGGTTGGTAGCCCTGAGGGTAAGTGAAGACTCTTCAAAGGGTTCACAGGCAAGACCTTCTAAGGGCACCGGTTTCCAGAACCTCAATGTCCATATCTATGCTTTCCTAAAACTGACATGCTTGAGAACACCTCTGTGATGAGAATGCTGGACTGTCTCTCATCTCCCCCTTCACAATTGCCCTTCTCCCACTTTTGAAAAGAAATGCATGCTTTTTTTTTTTTGCTTTTTTTTTTTTTTTTTTTGAGATGGAGTCTTGCTTTGTCCCCCAGGCTGGAGAGCAGTGGCTTGCTCTCAGCTCACTGCAACCTTCACCTCCCAGGTTCAAGCGATTCTCCTGCCTCAGACTCTTGAGTAGCTGGGATTATAGGCACACACCACCACGCCCAGCTAATTTTTGTATTTTTAGTAGAAACAGGGTTTCACTATGTTGGCCAGGCTGGTCTCCAACTCCTGACCTCAAGTTATCCACCCTCCTTGGCCTCTCAAAGTGCTGGGATTATAGGCATGAGCCACCACACCCAGCCAAGAAATATATGCTTCTAACCTATGCTGAATCTTATGAGAAGGCATCTCACCAGCATATGCAAATTTCCAGAATACCACACGAAGATATAATTTGATAACTAAGTATTGAAAAAGTAAATAGAGATACTGCTTAGTCCAGAGCCTATTAGCTAGGCTTGTTCTCTCCTTTCGAATCAGAGGTTTCTGCTGCAGACATGCCCCACCAGACCCTTAGTCAGACCAAGAAGAATCCGAGTTTGATATCCTGCTTCATATTTATTGGAGCTGGGAGTACTGGAGCAGCATGGTATGTCTTGTGTCTGGCATCTTTCAGTCCAGATGTTAGTTGGGCCAGAAACAATAACCCAGAACCCTGGAACAAACTGAGTCCCAATGATCAATACAAGTCCTACTCAGTGAATGTAGATTACAGCAAACTGAAGAAAGAAGGCCCAGATTTCTAAATGAAATGCTTCACTGTAAAGCTGCTTAGAAT